ACGCGGGCAGCCTTTGTGGGCGCACGGCCGCCCACCGCCCAGCCCGAGCCTCGCCGCACCCTGCGCGGAGAAGGGGCGGGTAGGGCGGGGTGCGCGTGCAGATGCGGGAGGCGAGGTCCAGGGCGGGGCATGAAGGCGGGCGCGCCGGGCTCAGGGGCGAGGGAGGGGCGATCCCCGCGCCCCGTCCTCCGTCTCCACCCCCAACCCCCACACCGACCTGGTCGTTGATGTTCTGCAGGGCTTCTTTGCCCGAGGCCCTCCGGATCTCCACCTTCCGGCCCGATTCAACAGATGGCTCTCCGCCGGCGCGCCGGCCCTGCCGCGAGTACGGCGGCTGCGGGTCCGGGCCCAAGTGGGCGACGTCCCGCTGCTGAGCCACCACCTGCCCCGAGCCCCGGCCCACCGACAGCGAGTCGAAGTCGATGGTCTTGTTCTCCGAGGACCCTTCCACCGGGCAGAACATGCCACAGAATTTCTGCCGGGGCTTGGGGCTGCCGGAGCCCAGGTTTTTAAAAAAAGCAGGGACCTCTTCGTCCTCTGCCGCCTTCCCGGATTGCTTTCTCTCGGCCATGGCTCGGGGGCTCGGGTAGGGTCCTCGCCGTCCGTCCGTCCGTCTGCCAGTCCCTAAGTCTCCCTCGCTGTGTGCACAAGCCCCCTAGCTGCTGCCGCGGCTGCCGTTCGCCGCCCACCGCAAGGTGCACAGAAAGGAAGGAGGGCTGGCGAGCCGGCGACCCACCCTCCCGGTCCCTCCCCCTGACCCCGCTTCTCCCCTCCCTGCCCACGCCCCCCGCGGCTACAGCGCGAGCTCGGGGAAGCGGCAAAGTTGGATCTGGGAGGGCGTCCGCTGCGGCTGCGGGAGCCGAAAGGCTGCCAGTTCCCGGCAGCGCTGGGAGGAGGGAGGCGCGGGCGGGGCGCGGCGCCGGGGAGGGGAGCGGTGCTCAGGGGAGGGCTGGAGGGGAGGGAAGGAGAGAGAGAGGGGAGGGCGGCACCGCCCCTAGCCCCGCGCTCCGGAAGTGAAGCGGCCAGACCACCAGCTAATGGATGCGGAGCGGAGGGCCCGCTGACCGCTCTCCGCGCCTGGGTAAGTATCGGGCAGGGCACGCGGAGTGAGGACCGGAGGACGCAGCCCCCAGCCCCAGTGCCCCTCTCCTCCACCTGCCTGGCCCAGGCGCCTCTGCCCCGCCGCATGGCGGAGGTGGGCCGGGGGCGAGGGCGCACTGTGGATAGGGGTCCCGCCCCGTTACCCTGGGTGTGAGCTGATGGATGGGAAAAGGGGACAAGCCGGGCGCCAGGCTACTCAGGGTGTGGGAAGCGGGATGGCACTGAAGATGAGCAAGGATAGCACAGGCAGGGTGGACAGGAGGGGGGCAGCCAAGACGCTGGACACCCCAGCTTCAGTTTGTCCACTCGCCTTGGCAGGCTGCAGGGAGCAGAGACTGAAACGAGAAGGTTCCCGCTTCGTGCATCCACTTTGGTGTGGTTGGGGTGACGGGGGAGTGGGGGGGGGGCACACAACATGGCGGGAAGAAATTCAGAGGGGCGTAGCAGATGGGAGAGGAATATAGAGAGAGACGCAGGTCTGCGGTCTATGGGGGTGTAGCAAAGAGTGCAGTCGGGAATTCCAGCCCAGGGCCACGACTTAAAGACGGGGTGCAGACCGACTCTATTGCGCAAGGCGCCATGGACCGTGTCTGCGCCACTGCGCCAAGAAGGGCGCAGGAACGTGTCGCGATTTGGTTTATTCTGCTTCCTCCACCAAAAAAAAAAAAAAAAAAAAAAAAAGAGAGAAAAAACAAACTGAAACCCCCTTCCCAAATCTCCAGCTTTCCCCTGCGCCCCAGAGCCCCGCCTGGTTCCCCCGCCCCTGTTGCGCACTGCGCCACAGTCGCAGCGTTTCCCGGGTTACCAGATGCCACGTGTTTGGGGAGTAAGTGCGGGTGCGCATCTGGTGCGGAGTAGGAGGTAGGATGTGGGCTGTGAGTGCCATGAATTGTGTGGGGCCAAGCAGGGGAAAGGTGTGTAGGAACTTGGTGTGTGTGTGCAGTAGCTGAGCCACGGCCACCGGGTTGGTAAGTAACCAGGGGGCAATTAGATTTGTGTGAAATACCTGTTCTTATTGTTTATGTGTAACAGAGCAGCTTGGCTTGGCTGGAGCTAAGAGCCAGACACACCACTGTGTGGAGGTGGGTGATGTCTTCCTGTGCTAAAAGGTGAATAAATAAGCTCCTCACCTCTCGCGGAACACTCGGGAACACATCAACAGGTATTTAGCCACATCTCCTGATTTCATCTTTCCTGTGTAGTAAAACTGAACATTGTTTCACCAGGGGTCCAAGCCGCCCTGCTGGGAGGCTTCTCTTCAAGAGTTCTGGGTCCCAGAGTGGAAGGCATTTTCCCATCAACTGGAGAGAGACGAAACATCAGAGACCAGGAGGCTGTGGAGAAAGCAGCTGTCCCAGGTGCCTCAACTATCAGAGAAGGGTCAGCGTCACGTGGCTGCCAGCATCTTTGAGAAAATCACTGGCAATCGGACTTCAGAGCTGCGGGCACAGGTGTGGTTAGAACTGAGATACGACCTGCCCACCTGGGTCAGGCCTAAAGACAAGAAGTCCTGAGTTCTTGCCACTGAGTAGGCCAGGGTCATTTGTCCAGAAAACTTTGTGACTGTCTTTGAGTGACCTAGTCTGGGACCCATTCATTGGTGGGTTCTAAGGTTAGAAGCTCATCCAGGATATTTTCAATATTAAGTCAGTGCATAGCTGCACCACTAACAAATTGGTGCCTGTAGAGTCAGAGTGGGTCAATTCTTAGGACAATGGCGCTGGCACTGTTAGAGGACTGGTGCAGGATAATGAGTGTGGATGAGCAGAAGTCACTGATGGTTACGGGGATACCGGCGGACTTTGAGGAGGCTGAGATTCAGGAGGTCCTTCAGGAGACTTTAAAGTCTCTGGGCAGGTATAGACTGCTTGGCAAGATATTCCGGAAGCAGGAGAATGCCAATGCTGTCTTACTAGAGCTTCTGGAAGATACTGATGTCTCGGCCATTCCCAGTGAGGTCCAGGGAAAGGGGGGTGTCTGGAAGGTGATCTTTAAGACCCCTAATCAGGACACTGAGTTTCTTGAAAGATTGAACCTGTTTCTAGAAAAAGAGGGGCAGACGGTCTCGGGTATGTTTCGAGCCCTGGGGCAGGAGGGCGTGTCTCCAGCCACAGTGCCCTGCATCTCACCAGAATTACTGGCCCATTTGTTGGGACAGGCAATGGCACATGCGCCTCAGCCCCTGCTACCCATGAGATACCGGAAACTGCGAGTATTCTCAGGGAGTGCTGTCCCAGCCCCAGAGGAAGAGTCCTTTGAGGTCTGGTTGGAACAGGCCACGGAGATAGTCAAAGAGTGGCCAGTAACAGAGGCAGAAAAGAAAAGGTGGCTGGCGGAAAGCCTGCGGGGCCCTGCCCTGGACCTCATGCACATAGTGCAGGCAGACAACCCGTCCATCAGTGTAGAAGAGTGTTTGGAGGCCTTTAAGCAAGTGTTTGGGAGCCTAGAGAGCCGCAGGACAGCCCAGGTGAGGTATCTGAAGACCTATCAGGAGGAAGGAGAGAAGGTCTCAGCCTATGTGTTACGGCTAGAAACCCTGCTCCGGAGAGCGGTGGAGAAACGCGCCATCCCTCGGCGTATTGCGGACCAGGTCCGCCTGGAGCAGGTCATGGCTGGGGCCACTCTTAACCAGATGCTGTGGTGCCGGCTTAGGGAGCTGAAGGATCAGGGCCCGCCCCCCAGCTTCCTTGAGCTAATGAAGGTAATACGGGAAGAAGAGGAGGAAGAGGCCTCCTTTGAGAATGAGAGTATCGAAGAGCCAGAGGAACGAGATGGCTATGGCCGCTGGAATCATGAGGGAGACGACTGAAAACCACCTGGGGGCAGGACCCACAGCCAGTGGGCTAAGACCTTTAAAAAATTTTTTTCTTTAATGTATGGGACTGAAATCAAACCATGAAAGCCAATTATTGACCTTCCTTCCTTCCTTCCTTCCCTCCCTTCCTCCTTCTCTCCTTCTCTCCTCCTCTCTCCTCTCCTCTCCTCTCTTTCCTTCCTTCCTTCCTTTTTTCTTTTTCTCTTTCTTCTTTATTTCTTGGGTCTCACTCTCATCACCCAGGCTAGAGTGCAGTGGCACAAAAATCTCGGCTCACTGCAGCCTTGACTTCCCAGGCTCAGGCTCAGGTGATCCTCACACCTTAGCCTCCCAAGTACCTGGGACTACAGGCACGCACCACCATGCCTAGCTATTCTTTTGTATTTTTGGTAGAGACAGGGTTTTGCTGTGTTGCTCAGGCTGGTCTGGAACCCCTAGGCTCAAATGATGTGCCCAACTCGGCCTCCCAAAGTGCTGGGATTACAGGCATGAACCGCCATGCCTGGCCCTTGATTTTTCTTTTTAAGAAAAAAATATCTAGGAGTTTCTTAGACCCTATGTAGATTATTAATGAACAAAAGATTAAACTCCAAATATTAAATAGTAAGCCTGAAGGAATCTGAAACACTTGTACTTCCAATTTTCTTTAAATAATCCCAAATAGACCAGAATTGGCCCATACCATAGAAGAAAGAATTGGCAGTCAAAAAAAAAAATACCTTTTGTAATGTTTGAAAAATAAAGCTGTTTGACTTGTCAGGTGTTTTCCTTTCTCAAATCAGCAAATTCTCTCTGAGTGCCTGGCTTTGTGAGACACTGTACAAGGAGTTACAAGACTACAGCTATAACCTGCAGTTGAGCAGTTATAAACCTACAAAATGGGCCCTGCCCTCAGAGAGGTTCCAGTCTAGATGAGGAGCTGATCTAGACAGGTAAAAGGCTAACTAACCCTTTGTGTAAATAAGTTCATCACCCCAGTAAAAGTGTCATCACCCAGTGAATAGGACCACCTCTGCCTGCAGATTTTTGTTGTTGTTGTTGTCATTGTTGTTGTTGTTTTAACCTGGGAAGTGTTCTTCCTGCCTTTCTGCTAGGTGTCAGATAGATGGTCCCAGAGCTAGGTGCTGTGTCAGGCCCTGAAGACACAGATGACTCAACCTAAGCTTTACTTTCCAGAGGTCCACAGCCTGAGAGGTGTCCCCAAAGAAAGGGGGACATGAGGGGACTGCATGCTTGAGAGCAGGGTTGTTTAGGGCAGGTTTGGATTTAGTGAGCAGGCTGGTTTGCTTAGAGAAGGCTTTTAGTGGCAACAAAGGATGAAGAGGAGAGAAAAGGAACTCACATTTATTGAGGGCCTACTGTGTGCAAAGTGTTTCATGTATATCTCATTGAATGTATACAGCCACCCTGTTGTGGTATAATTTTGCTCTTTATAAAGAGAAAGACCGAAGCTCAGATGAGTTAAGTGGTCTCCTCAACACCAAAATGCCAAGAAGTGATGGAGCCTAGACAGAAGCCCAGAACTTTCTGACTCACACTAGTCCATCCTCTACCATCACGATGACTTTCAAATTGTGCTCTGCAGTTCTGCAGATTTTCTAGCAGTGCCATCTCCAAAATGTGTTTTAAACTCTTTATTTTTTTAATTATTATTAGTATTATTTTGAGACTGAGTCTTGCTCTATCACCCAGGCTGGAGTGCAGTGGTGCAATCTCAGCTCACTGCAACCTCCGCCTCCCAGGTTCAAGCGATTTCGTGCCTCAGCCTCCCGAGTAGCTGGGATTACAGGCACCCACCACCACGCCCAGCTAATTTTTGTATTTTTAGTAGAAATGGGGTTTCACCATGTTGGCCAGGCTGGTCTCGAACTCCTGACCTCAAGTGATCCACTCACCTCGGCCTCCCAAAGTGCTGGGATTACAGGTGTGAGCCACCATGCCTGGGCTAAACTCTTTAAGTCTCTAGTAAATGCAGCTAGATTCAAATGGGCTGATAACCAAATTTTAACACATCAGCATTCACCACCAGGTTTACTTTTATTTTCAGATTGGCTCATTTTGTGCAGACCTTAGAGCAAAGTTTCCTTTATGGTATCTGTGTACGTATCCAAACTTCTTTTAATTGTTCACAGATTTTAAAAGCGGTAGCACCACATGGTTGTGTAGATCAGACCTGTGTATTTAGATCAGACCTGTGTATCACGTAAGTGTGTGAGTGCAGTGCAGATGAGCACCATTTAGTTATATGTGCTAGGCAAATCTCCAACACAGTTGATGTGTAGTCTTGTGGTAGATTTGTGCATACTGTAAGCAAATTGCTTAGCTTCTCTAGACATCAGTTTCCACATCTGAAAAATAAGAAGATGAGAGTACACGGTTGTTATGAACAAATGACTTAATGCTTTTTAAGCACGTTGCATGACATCTGGAACACAGAAAGCCCTCAATACATTGAAGCTCTTAGGATTTTCACGATGTTCCTGTCTGCTCAATGCATGCTTTCTTTATTGTTCTGACAGTTGTGTGGTAACAAGCTAATATGCTTCCAGTTGACTTCCAGTCTACCCTGGTGTTAGAAACCGTTTCATCTCTTATTGTAAATTTGAGTGCTTGTTGTTTTTTATATTTGTGATGACTCTTCCAGCAGTTGTTGACAATTGTTAGAGGTTTGACTTTTAAATAATTACTTATTTTTTCTGATTGTGGTTCAGTTTAACTGAAGAATATCCTGAGATTGTAAGAAAAGCATTTTTTAAAAGGTATCACTTGTGATCATTTATCTTTCTAAATTCTATTTTTAATACTGTTCCACCAAAGTGATGCAGTGGTTACCATGACACCCTAATTTCATGTGTTTTTGTATTTATGAAAATAGTTTCATTGTCATTTATTGGCGGTATACAAAGTAAAATGTTATAAATGTGAAGTTATAAAATAAATATATGCTAATAAAATCCTGAGTTTTTCTGTTTCCTATATCGTGGTC